CACTCAGGCTCGGCTTCTCTTCCCCAGCTGTGGCTTCCCATGGTACCCTGCTGCTTATGCCACCTGTGGGGCTGTTCCCCTCCTCAGAGAGGGGAATGGGGCTGGTCAGAGGACCTAGGGATCACCCTTCCTTTTACTTTTTCCCCCCACCCCCCTGTCAGGCTCAGGTGAGAAGCCGAGGCCAGGCTGTCCAAAGCTCTTTTCATGTGTAACAGTTCTGAGTCCCTTGACCTCCCCCCTTGGCCTGACTCTGGTCTCGGTTCCACTAAGACAGAGTCCTGTCATCTTTCCCTACCATCCCCCACTGGACTGTCTCTCTCAGAAACCCCAGGCAGCCTTGCCTCCTGACCTAACTCCTGGAGATGCTGGTGTTCTTGGGAGGAATTTCTCCTGCATCTTACATGCTAGAAGCCCCTGGGGCAGGAGGTAGGGGGAGGAATTGAGAGGAGGAAAAACATGAACTAGACACCTAGAGAAGAAGGATGTGACTTGTAGTATCCTATGTCTAAATTAGGAATATGAATCTGGTTTTTCTACAAGAAGTTTGAGATCACAGCTGACTGTGTTCCTGATGCATCCACCAAACCCAGTTCCATCTGTGGGCCTCCCTGGCTCTGTCACCAGCCGTTGCACCCTCCCAATCACAGGAGTCACAAACCTCAGACATGCAGCTCCTGTCCACACTTAATATATGCATGCATTGGATCACCCAGCCCTGGTCTTTCTGCCTCCATGGATAACTGCATGACCCTGAGAGAAAACCTCCTTAGATTTAGCATCCTAGGTTCCTCACACGCCTCACCCTGAATCCTGGCCCTCCCGCAGCCCCAGCGCCATTTGTCCCATCAGTGACAAGATTCATATTCTGATGTAGACTCTGTTGCCAGAGCCAGTGTTGAGCCAGTCCGCCTCTTCCCCGGGAAGTGCCTGCCCTTCCCTCCTGTTAGGGTTGGCTCTCGAGCTTGTGTGCCAGTTCCTGGGTTGGCCGTGAGAGTTCTACAGACAAGGAGGAAGTGCTCTCGGTGTATTTCCTGTGGTGGGTTCACACGCAGCTAGACACAGCTAACTTGAGTCTTGGAGCTCCTAGAGGGAAGCTTCTGGAAAGGAAGGCTCTTCAGGACCTCTTAGGAGCCAGGTAGGAGTCTGGGACTACTAGTGAACCTAGACAGCCTGAAGTGGTCCAACTTGGGGTTCCCCAGTGCCTAGGAAAGTTGTCCCCTTGAATGTCAGTGTGAAGGTGAAGGAGGAAGCAGATGCCTGTTCATATGGAAACAAAGACCTGGCTGTGAAGAGGGGAGGCGGACACCAAAGTCCTGACACTTGGGCGGGACAGAATTGATCTGTGAGAGACTCATCTAGTTCATACCCTAGGTGACCCTGGGGGTGGCATGGGGGTAGATTAGAGATCCCAGTCTGGTATCCTCTGGAGAGTAGGAGTCCCAGGAGCTGAAGGTTTCTGGCCACTGAACTTTGGCTAAAGCAGAGGTGTCACAGCTGCTCAAGATTCCCTGGTTAAAAAGTGAAAGTGAAATAGAGGGTCGGGGCAGTGCTTTCCCAGAAGGATTGCTCGGCATCCTGCCCTTCCCAGAAGCAGCTCTGGTGCTGAAGAGAGCACTGCCTCCCTGTGTGACTGGGTGAGTCCATATTCTCTCTTTGGGTCTCAATTGTTTACCATTCTCCTCCCCCACCTTTCACCAGAGAAGAGGACGTTGTCACAGATAAAGAGCCAGGCTCACCAGCTCCTGACGCATGCATCATGACCATGAGACACAACTGGACACCAGGTAGGCCTTGGGGCTACGCATGGGCAGGCGGGGAGCCGCTGACCTGTAACTGTCCTTTCCTCAGACCTCAGCCCTTTGTGGGTCCTGCTCCTGTGTGCCCACGTCGTCACTCTCCTGGTCAGAGCCACACCTGTCTCGCAGACCACCACAGCTGCCACTGCCTCAGTTAGAAGCACAAAGGACCCCTGCCCCTCCCAGCCCCCAGTGTTCCCAGCAGCTAAGCAGTGTCCAGCATTGGAAGTGACCTGGCCAGAGGTGGAAGTGCCACTGAGTAAGAAGCACAGTGGTGGAGGGTGGGCTATGTCTGAAGAGCTAACTGCTGCCTGTGTCCCTAGATGGAACGCTGAGCTTATCCTGTGTGGCCTGCAGCCGCTTCCCCAACTTCAGCATCCTCTACTGGCTGGGCAATGGTTCCTTCATTGAGCACCTCCCAGGCCGACTGTGGGAGGGGAGCACCAGGTGAGGGTCGCAGCAGCCAGGTGGGTGGGAAGTTCTCATGACCTTTCCTTCCCTTCCGCTCCAGCCGGGAACGTGGGAGCACAGGTACGCAGCTGTGCAAGGCCTTGGTGCTGGAGCAGCTGACCCCTGCCCTGCACAGCACCAACTTCTCCTGTGTGCTCGTGGACCCTGAACAGGTTGTCCAGCGTCACGTCGTCCTGGCCCAGCTCTGGGTGAGGAGCCCAAGGAGAGGCCTCCAGGAACAGGCCTGATCCTTGTCTGCCTTCACTTCCCTAGGCTGGGCTGAGGGCAACCTTGCCCCCCACCCAAGAAGCCCTGCCCTCCAGCCACAGCAGTCCACAGCAGCAGGGTTAAGACTCAGCACAGGGCCAGCAGCAGCACAACCTTGACCAGAGCTTGGGTCCTACCTGTCTACCTGGAGTGAACAGTCCCTGACTGCCTGTAGGCTGCGTGGATGCGCAACACACCCCCTCCTTCTCTGCTTTGGGTCCCTTCTCTCACCAAATTCAAACTCCATTCCCACCTACCTAGAAAATCACAGCCTCCTTATAATGCCTCCTCCTCCTGCCATTCTCTCTCCACCTATCCATTAGCCTTCCTAACGTCCTACTCCTCACACTGCTCTACTGCTCAGAAACCACCAAGACTGTTGATGCCTTAGCCTTGCACTCCAGGGCCCTACCTGCATTTCCCACATGACTTTCTGGAAGCCTCCCAACTATTCTTGCTTTTCCCAGACAGCTCCCACTCCCATGTCTCTGCTCATTTAGTCCCGTCTTCCTCACCGCCCCAGCAGGGGAACGCTCAAGCCTGGTTGAAATGCTGCCTCTTCAGTGAAGTCATCCTCTTTCAGCTCTGGCCGCATTCTGCAGACTTCCTATCTTCGTGCTGTATGTTTTTTTTTTCCCCCTTCACTCTAATGGACTGTTCCAGGGAAGGGATGGGGGCAGCAGCTGCTTCGGATCCACACTGTATCTGTGTCATCCCCACATGGGTCCTCATAAAGGATTATTCAATGGAGGCATCCTGACATCTGTTCATTTAGGCTTCAGTTCCACTCCCAGGAACTTTGCCTGTCCCACGAGGGAGTATGGGAGAGAGGGACTGCCACACAGAAGCTGAAGACAACACCTGCTTCAGGGGAACACAGGCGCTTGAAAAAGAAAAGAGAGAACAGCCCATAATGCTCCCCGGGAGCAGAGGCCACTAATGGAGAGTGGGAAGAGCCTGGAAAGATGTGGCCTCAGGAAAAGGGATGAGAGAAAGGAGGTGGTATGGAAGACTCAGCAGGAACAAGGTAGGCTTCAAAGAGCCTATATTCCTCTTTTTGGAGTACGGCACACAGACTATTTCTATCCTAGGGGCTTGCTCACCACCTTCTCCCTGGAGAGGGCAGAAGAGGTCACACGCAGAGACTGCTACTACATCTTACTCACCTGCCAAGGCTTGGTGGCCAACACCCAGAGGAACAAATTAAGGACCGGGAATTAATTCCCAGGGGCTCCCTGGTGCCCAAAGGACAAGAGCTTCCAAGAAGAGTCTGGCCAGCCTGGCCTTTCCAGCAGCCCATCACCGCCTGAGAAGGGCATGGAGGACTCCCCACAGCTAAGTGTCACAATTGTGCTGGGAATCCCGGGCCCTTAACTCTGGCTAAGAGTGCCCCCAACACAGCCAGCCCCTAGATGGGCAGGTAAGGAAGGCCCTGAGGCTGCAGGAAGGAGGGGCAGGTGGAGCTGGATGGTAGCAAGGAGGCCAGCCTTGGATTTTTAAAAAGCTTTCCTCTTTTCCCTGTGCCACGATCCACCTTCCAGTCTAATTTTGGGGTATAGTAAGTCCCTGTAGTCCCCTCACCTGGAGGGGCCCCACTGGACACCCCGGCCTGGGAACGACGAGCAGAACTGCGAGTGGTGGGGCGGTAGCCAGGCAAGCTGAGCAGGGCTGAGTTGCCATAATCGGGAGAACCCAGGCGAGCTAGAGACTGAGTAGAGGAGGTGGCTCGCAGGCTAGCCTGGGAAGCAGGAGCAGACCGCGTGCTGTAGAACGATGAGTTGGCGCTGTCTGGCTCTTCCACATCTAGCTTCTGGAAGACAGAGTGAATCTGTTGCAGTGTACAGTCCCTGGCACTGTACAGAAGCTTCCCATTCCCTTCCGAAGCCCTCAGATCCCACGGCACATCCATGTATTCCCAACTGCTTTGCAAAGGTCCTTAAAGTGTGTGTCTGCAAGAAATGGGCCTTGTCGACAGAAGCCCTCACAAGGTGGTGCTGATGTTGTCAAGACTCTTCTACGCATTTTTTTCATGGAGTCTATTCATAATGCTTTGAGGTAGGGAATGCAGAGTGTTTATCGGCCCATTTTGGAGATGAAGTGCAAAGAAATAAAGTGACTAGCCCCAAATCACACTGCTAGGAAGTATCAGAGCTGGGGCTAGGCCCCATGTCTCCTGACTAGTCAGGCTCATCCCACAGCCTCTGCTGTCCCTCAGTCCAAACTTCCAGGGCCCTTACCATGTTCCAGAACTTCCCCAACTTCTTGGTAGCAGGGGGCACCCTAAACACACAGGTCCCCCCTGCTGTACCAGGGGCCCCTCTCCCCTCCTCCCAAACCTCCCCTTCAAGATGTGGAAACAAAGGCAAGGGCCTGTAGCCTGTCAGGCAGTCCACTGGGCAGCAACAATGCCTCTCAGCTGCATGGGGCATGCTGGGAGGCACAGGATGGGCTGCAGCTTCGCCACGTTCTCTCCCTTCACCCTGCACAGGCTCAGTGCTACGCATGGAGAGAATGCTAGCCTTAGTCAGGAGGCAGGGATCTAATCCTAGCCCTGCCTTTTTCTTCAGAAGTGCCCTTAACCAAGTCACTGCCCTTTTTAAGACCTCTCAGCTTTCCCACTGTAACATGGACTGGCTGCTCATCCCTCCCTGCTCCTGACTGAGTGCCCAGTGCAAAGATGCCCTTGAGAGGAAGTGGGAATTGCTGCCCTGCAGCCCCTGTCCCAGCAGCCTGACCTTGGTCATGGTGATGTTGATGATCTGCGTGGTGCGCCGACGAGCGGAGCGGGTCTTACGACCCGAGTCCAGGAAGACGTCTCCCAGGGAGTCCAGGCTGCTCTCCAGGGGGGCCTGACTCCGAGCAGGGATGGGAGTGAAGTAGAGACTCTCCAGGGATTCTACCTTGGGGGGCAGGCGCTGGGAGATAGGTGAGGCTGGTTCTCCAGGGACGCTGGTGCCGTCTGGCTGGGTACGAGGCAGCTTGCTATGGAAAGGAAACCTGCTGAGGTACAGTCCTTCACGCTAGAAGGCATTTTGTCCAGCCCTTTTTGAAAGTGACCATTTCCCATCCTTACTACAAGCAGATGAGGTCAAGCAGCCCATCTCTCTGATTTTTCAGAGGTACCAAGGAAAGCACTTGACCTGGGCCTTCCTTTCAGTCCACTCCCCTGGCTTCTCCTAATAGCTCCTCATAGTGGCAATGCCCAGACCCAGATGTCCCATCCCCACCAGATGCCCATGGCTGCTTCACAGCAAACACGTCCCAATCTAAGCCCACTTCTCTGTTCTTCCTCCTGCATCTCCCATTTCAGTGAATAGGAACGCCCCCCACTCAGGCCCCCAAGCCATGAACGTGGGCATAATCCAATGTCGTCCTGCTTGGCGAGCCCAATCACCAAGCTTCCTGAACAGCTCCTAACCACACCCCACTCCATGCTCATGTCCTTTCCCTGGTCTGCTTCATCTCCTCTCACCTAGACTCATCATGGCACTGACAGAGGAAGATGAGTGGTGACAAGCCAAGAACTCAGGCCAGGCTGCCCAGGGTCAAACCCCAGCTCTACCACTGGGGAACCTTGGGCAAGTGACTGCCCCTCTATGCCCCAGATTCATCTGTTAAAGGAGACAGAATAAACCTACCTCAGAGGGTTGTTGGGGGACAAATCAGGTATAATTGTCATGAGTGCTTTATGTCTAGCACAAAATAAGTAAATGTAAGTGTTTAATAAAAACATTTTTCCAGTCTTAACTTCTATACTAGCTATTAGAATAATCTTTTTA